GCCTCCCGAGTAGCTGGGATTACAGGCACCCGCCACCATGCCCAGCTAATTTTTTGTATTTTTAGTAAAGACGGGGTTTCACTATTTTGGCCAGGCTGGTCTCGAATTCCTGACCTCAGGCGATCCACCCGCCTTGGCCTCCCAAAGTGCTGGGATTACAGGCGTGAGTCATAGCTCCTGGCCCTACTTTTCTTTTTAAATTTTTTGTTTGTTTATTTTTCTATATAGAGACGAGGTCTCACTGTGTTGCCCAGCCTGGTATCGAACCTCTGGGCTCAAGCGATCCTCCCGCTTCGGCCTCCCGAAGTACTGGGATTACAAGCGTGAGCCACCGCGCCCTGCCCAGTGGAATACTTTCAACGGTGCTTCTGCATTGACTTCCCATCTTCCAACCCATCCACAAACTGCAGCCAAAATGATGTTACTACAGTAACAACTTGGAGAAAGCAGTGTGGCTTAATCTGGAAGGAGCAGAAGCTGTGGAGTCCAAAGGACCCGTGTTCCTATCCTTGTTGTGCCACTTGACACGTTTAGCACAAGGGTCCCCACAGTGTTAGTTCACCGTCTCCAGCAATCACTATGACTCCCTGGAGGGCTGTCAAACGAAACAAAGGCGCAAACTGAGACAATTCCATTGTTTACGTAACTTTCGCCAAATCGGCTCCTTCCTACGAAATATCCAGCTCATAGAGCAGGCTGAGATGCTTTGTTGCTTTAATTCTCTTTAAGAGTCACAGCTGTCCATTTTCCACGTGCGGCTGAAGAATGGATTTCAGAGCGCTCTCCCTCCGGCAGTGTTCACCTAGTAACCCCTTCCGGATAAGGACCTGCAGCCCGGGCGCGACCCGGAAAGGGAATCCGCCCTTTTCGCCTCCTTCGCGCCAATCGCCTGGAGTTGGCGTTTCCGCAGCCGGGACACAGCCCACCCTCTAAGAGCCGCGGAGTCGGGGACGGTAGAAGGGGCCGCGCGTGCGCAGTGGCGTCCGCTGTGCTTCCGGTGCGCCGGGCGCGGACGCGGGCACGCACACACGCAAGCACGCCTCCACTTAACTCGCGCCGCCGCGGCAGCTCGAGTCCACCAGCAGCGCCGTCCGCTTGACCGAGATGCTGCGGGCCTGTCAGTTATCGGGTGTGACCGCCGCCGCCCAGGTGAGCACTGGGGCTCCCGGAGGCGCGTGAGGTGTATTGGTTGTGATGTGTTTTCCTTCTTTAGAGTTGTCTCTGTGGGAAGTTTGTCCTCCGTCCATTGCGACCATGCCGCAGATACTCTACTTCAGGCAGCTCTGGGTATGTATTATGTCTCCCTATAACCAGGCTTTATATAAATGTATTTCCTGTTTCTTTCACTTAGGTTGACTACTGGCAAAATTGCTGGAGCTGGCCTTTTGTTTGTTGGTGGAGGTATTGGTGGCACTATCCTATATGCCAAATGGGATTCCCATTTCCGGGAAAGTGTAGAGAAAACCATACCTTACTCAGACAAACTCTTCGAGATGGTTCTTGGTCCTGCAGCTTATAATGTTCCATTGCCAAAGAAATCGGTAAGAGTTTTAAACAATATTTCAGTTTATCCATCTGAAATGTTAAATGTTTTTTATTTCCAAGATTCAGTCGGGTCCACTAAAAATCTCTAGTGTATCAGAAGTAATGAAAGAATCTAAACAGCCTGCCTCACAACTCCAAAAACAAAAGGGAGATACTCCAGCTTCAGCAACAGGTACTTATATTTTGAACCATCTTTTTAAAATTACCTACAGAAGCGGCTCAAATTATTTCTGCAGCAGGTGATACCCTGTCGGTCCCAGCCCCTGCAGTTCAGCCTGAGGAATCTTTAAAAACTGATCACCCTGAAATTGGTGAAGGAAAACCCACACCTGCACTTTCAGGTAATTTAATTATTTCTATTTGTTCTTTTATAGATTTCCTCTTATTTACTTTTGCTGCAAGAAGAAGCATCCTCATCTTCTATAAGGGAGCGACCACCTGAAGAAGTTGCAGCTCGCCTTGCACAACAGGAAAAACAAGAACAAGTTAAAATTGAGTGTATGTAAACCAGACAGCTTCTTAAGGATTTTTTGTTTTTTAACTGTTCTTTTTTTTTTTTAAGCTCTAGCCAAGAGCTTAGAAGATGCTCTGAGGCAAACTGCAAGTGTCACTCTGCAGGCTATTGCAGCTCAGAATGCTGCGGTCCAGGCTGTCAATGCACACTCCAACATATTGAAAGCCGCCATGGACAATTCTGAGGTGAGCCCAATGAATGATTAGAAGTGTTCTGGTATTTATTATATAATTAAAATTTTTTGTTTAGATTGCAGGCGAGAAGAAATCTGCTCAGTGGCGCACAGTGGAGGGTGCATTGAAGGAACGCAGAAAGGCAGTAGATGAAGCTGCCGATGCCCTTCTCAAAGCCAAGTAATTACTCATGGACTTTAACAAGTAATTAGTTATATTAAATCTTTGTTTTGTTGGTTTCCAGAGAAGAGTTAGAGAAGATGAAAAGTGTGATTGAAAATGCAAAGAAAAAAGAGGTTGCTGGGGCCAAGCCTCATATAACTGCTGCAGAGGGTAAACTTCACAACATGATAGTTGATCTGGATAATGTGGTCAAAAAGGTATGTTTCCTAAGTCTTATAGTATTTTATATAATTTAATCACATACCCTGTGTATTTGCTCAGGTCCAAGCAGCTCAGTCTGAGGCTAAGGTTGTATCTCAGTATCATGAGCTGGTGGTCCAAGCTCGGGATGACTTTAAACGAGAGCTGGACAGTATTACTCCAGAAGTCCTTCCTGGGTGGAAAGGAATGAGTGAGTACAACTGAAGTAATGTTTTTTTTTTGTTTTTCAAACTGTTCTATTTTTTCCTTTGTAGGTGTTTCAGACTTAGGTGAGTGTTATGTATATTTCATGTTTAAAGTCTCATTAATATTTTAACATGCTCTTTTGCTTAGCTGACAAGCTCTCTACTGATGATCTGAACTCCCTCATTGCTCATGCACATCGTCGTATTGATCAGCTGAACAGAGAGCTGGCAGAACAGAAGGCCACCGAAAAGCAGCACATCACGTTAGCCTTGGAGAAACAAAAGCTGGAAGAAAAGCGGGCATTTGACTCTGCAGTAGCAAAAGCATTAGAACATCACAGAAGTGAAATACAGGCTGAACAGGACAGAAAGGTAAGAGAAATGAGAATTGTTGCCTAACATTTAAAACTAATAACTACTATGTTTGGTTTCACAGATAGAAGAAGTCAGAGATGCCATGGAAAATGAAATGAGAACCCAGCTTCGCCGACAGGCAGCTGCCCACACTGATCACTTGCGAGATGTCCTTAGGGTACAAGAACAGGAATTGAAGTCTGAATTTGAGCAGGTGAGGACCTGGACTCCCTTCAGCCACACCCCTTTTTTCTGGAACTATTTCTGTTTTATTTCAGAACCTGTCTGAGAAACTCTCTGAACAAGAATTACAATTTCGTCGTCTCAGTCAAGAGCAAGTTGACAACTTTACTCTGGATATAAATACTGCCTATGCCAGACTCAGAGGAATCGAACAGGCTGTTCAGAGTAAGCATAAGCTATGTTTATCTTACAGATAACTTTTTTTTTTTTTTTTTTTTTTTTGAGACAGAGTCTTGCTCTGTCGCCCAGGGTAGAGTGCAGTGGTGTGATATCGACTCACTGCAGCCTCCGCCTCCTGGGTTCAAGCGATTCTCCTGCCTCAGACTCCTGAGTAGCTGGGAATACAGGTGCGTGCCACCACGCCTGGCTAGGTTTTGTAAAATGTTTGGCTTTGCCTTTTTTTCTTTGTAGGCCATGCAGTTGCTGAAGAGGAAGCCAGAAAAGCCCACCAACTCTGGCTTTCAGTGGAGGCATTAAAGTACAGCATGAAGACCTCATCTGCAGAAACACCTACTATCCCGCTGGGTAGTGCAGTTGAGGCCATCAAAGCCAACTGTTCTGATAATGAATTCACCCAAGCTTTAACCGCAGCTATCCCTCCAGAGTCCCTGACCCGTGGGGTGTACAGTGAAGAGACCCTTAGAGCCCGTTTCTATGCTGTTCAAAAACTGGCCCGAAGGGTAGCAATGATTGATGAAACCAGAAATAGCTTGTACCAGTACTTCCTCTCCTACCTACAGTCCCTGCTCCTATTCCCACCTCAGCAACTGAAGCCGCCCCCAGAGCTCTGCCCTGAGGATATAAACACATTTAAATTACTGTCATATGCTTCCTATTGCATTGAGCATGGTGATCTGGAGCTAGCAGCAAAGTTTGTCAATCAGCTGAAGGGGGAATCCAGACGAGTGGCACAGGACTGGCTGAAGGAAGCCCGAATGACCCTAGAAACGAAACAGATAGTGGAAATCCTGACAGCATATGCCAGCGCCGTAGGAATAGGAACCACTCAGGTGCAGCCAGAGTGAGGTTTAGGAAGATTTTCATAAAGTCATATTTCATGTCAAAGGAAATCAGCAGTGATAGATGAAGGGTTCGCAGCGAGAGTCCCGGACTTGTCTAGAAATGAGCAGGTTTACAAGTACTGTTCTAAATGTTAACACCTGTTGCATTTATATTCTTTCCATTTGCTATCATGTCAGTGAACGCCAGGAGTGCTTTCTTTGCAACTTGTGTAACATTTTCTGTTTTTTCAGGTTTTACTGATGAGGCTTGTGAGGCCAATCAAAATAATGTTTGTGATCTCTACTACTGTTGATTTTGCCCTCGGAGCAAACTGAATAAAGCAACAAGATGAAAACTGAGTATCTTATCCCTTTTCAAAAAGTACAG